CCTGGTATCTACAACTTAACTAGTCTAGTGAACTTGGGGAAGTTACTCCTTTTTTTTTTTTTAAGACAGAATCTTGCTCTATTGCCCAGGCTGGAGTGCAGTGGCACGATCCTGACTCACTGCAACCTCCACCTCTTGGGTTCAAGCGATTCTACTGCTTCAGTCTCCCGAGTAGCTGGAATTATAGGCACATGCCACCACACCCGGCTAATCTTTATATTTTTAGTAGAGTTGGGGTTTCACCATTTTGGCCAGGGTGGTCTCAGACTCCTGGTCTCAAGTGATCCGCCCACCTTGGCCTCTCAAAGTGCTGGGATTACAGGCGTCAGCCACTGCTCCTGGCCTCTAGTTACTTCTTAAACTCTCTGAACCTTGTTTTTTTTAAATCCTCTAAATAAGGATAACAGTTCATAATTCCTAACTTTTGTTATGAAAATTAAAGGAGTTAATATATATTATGTGGAGAAATGTAAATTCTAGTTCAAAAAATAGAAGAAATAATGTAAATACTGATTTATTTATCTGGTGAGAAATGCAAGGACATTTTTGTTTGGTGGTGGGTATTAAAAGGCTAAGGTATTTATATTCCACTGGATACATTTGGAAGAATGATTAACAGTGTTATTTCAAAATTTCAACATTGAGAACACACTAGGACTTACATCTTTTTCAACTCATCATGATGAAAAATTTTGTCAGCGAAATGTGTTAGGATTGTTTTATAAAAATCTTTCACGTCGATGAGCAAATATCTTAGAAGACTACTGCTGAGGAGAAATGTTATTTATCCAGAGAGTTGCCTTAATTAGGAGACCCTACATAGCGCCCAGTAGAAATGTAATAAAGGCATTTCACTTATTCCCTTCCTCAGCCCTGCCGTGAACAAAATTGAATGAAATCAACCACGCTCCGAGTTCTCGCCTAGACGCAGCCTGTAGTAGCCAGGTTTCACCACTAGGTGGCACACGCCAAAGGCTCCGGCGGGGGCGAGCCGCCCGAGCACGCCTCTCGGTGGCCCCGTGGTATCTCTCGGCTTCCGTTGAGCACCAAGCAAGATGGCAGCTTCCGAGACGGTTAGGCTACGGCTTCAATTTGATTACCCGCCGCCAGCTACCCCGCACTGTACGGCCTTCTGGCTTCTGGTCGACTTGAACAGATGCCGAGTCGTCACAGATCTCATTAGTCTCATCCGCCAGCGCTTCGGCTTCAGTTCTGGGGCCTTCCTAGGCCTCTACCTGGAGGGGGGGCTCTTGCCCCCCGCCGAGAGCGCGCGCCTTGTGAGAGACAACGACTGCCTCAGGTGCGCGGCGCAGGGAGCGGGACGGCCGGGTGCACTCTAGCTTTCTCTCTTGTTCTTTTGACAGAGTTAAATTAGAAGAGAGAGGAGTTGCTGAGAATTCTGTAGTCATCAGTAATGGTGACATTAATTTATCTCTTAGAAAAGCAAAGAAGCGGGCATTTCAGTTAGAGGAGGGTGAAGAAACTGAACCAGATTGCAAATATTCAAAGAAGCATTGGAAGAGTCGAGAGAACAATAACAATAATGAGAAGGTCTTGGATCTGGAACCAAAAGCTGTCACAGATCAGACTGTCAGCAAAAAAAACAAGAGAAAAAATAAAGCAACCTGTGGCACAGTGGGTGATGATAACGAAGAGGCCAAAAGAAAATCACCAAAGAAAAAGGAGAAATGTGAATATAAAAAAAAGGCTAAGAATCCCAAGTCTCCGAAAGTACAGGCAGTGAAAGACTGGGCCAATCAGAGATGTAGTTCTCCAAAAGGTTCTGCTAGAAACAGCCTTGTTAAAGCCAAAAGGAAAGGTAGTGTAAGCGTTTGCTCAAAAGAGAGTCCCAGTTCCTCCTCGGAGTCTGAATCTTGTGATGAATCTATCAGTGATGGTCCCAGCAAAGTCACTTTGGAGGCCAGAAATTCCTCAGAGAAATTACCAACTGAGTTATCAAAGGAAGAACCCTCTACCAAAAATACAACTGCAGACAAACTGGCTATAAAACTTGGCTTTAGCCTTACCCCCAGCAAGGGCAAGACCTCTGGAACAACATCTTCCAGTTCAGACTCTAGTGCAGAGTCAGACGACCAATGCTTGATGTCATCGAGCACCCCGGAGTGTGCTGCGGGTTTCTTAAAGACAGTAGGCCTTTTTGCAGGAAGAGGTCGTCCAGGCCCAGGGCTGTCATCACAGACTGCAGGTGCTGCTGGATGGAGGCGTTCTGGCTCAAATGGTGGTGGACAGGCTCCTGGTGCTTCTCCCAGTGTGTCTCTCCCTGCTAGTTTAGGAAGAGGATGGGGTAGAGAAGAGAACCTTTTTTCTTGGAAGGGAGCTAAGGGACGGGGCATGCGGGGGAGAGGTCGAGGACGAGGGCATCCTGTTTCCTGTGTTGTAAATAGAAGCACTGACAACCAGAGGCAACAGCAATTAAATGACGTGGTAAAAAATTCATCTACTATTATCCAGGTAAGTATTATTTTTTGTAAGTTATCTCCTCCGATGATGTCACATGACTAACACTGTTTTTCAGAATCCAGTAGAGACACCCAAGAAGGACTATAGTCTGTTACCACTGTTAGCAGCTGCCCCTCAAGTTGGAGAAAAGATTGCATTTAAGGTATATTTCAAAAGAACAGTCACAGCAAAAAATATGTATTTGTGGGTTTTTTCTTCTTTTTTAGCTTTTGGAGCTAACATCCAGTTACTCTCCTGATGTCTCTGACTACAAGGTAAGGATGTTTATTTAAAAGTAAGTTGTCAGTTGATTTTGACTTGGACTTTTATTTTTGAAAGGAAGGAAGAATATTAAGCCACAATCCAGAGACCCAGCAAGTAGATATAGAAATTCTTTCATCCTTACCTGGTGAGTCTTTTAGAAAATAATTTGAAAATGTATACTCTCTTTCCTCCCTATCTTCTTGTTTCAGCCTTGAGAGAACCTGGGAAATTTGATTTAGTTTATCACAATGAAAATGGAGCCGAGGTAGTGGAGTACGCTGTGACACAGGAGAGCAAGGTAGGTGTGCTTCTCTTCTTGCGTTGCTTGGCGCCTAAACTGGGTATTTTGTCTTTTTCCTCAGATCACTGTATTTTGGAAAGAGTTGATTGACCCAAGACTGATTATTGAATCTCCAAGTAACACATCAAGTACAGAACCTGCCTGAGTATGACCTCTCCACCTTATAGTTTATGAATGTCTTGTTTGTGAAAGTGACTATAACCCAAACTTTTTTTTTTTTTTAAAGAGGATTTGGAAGTTGTATGGATTTTTTTGTTATCTTCACTTTACTGCATAGGAAACAATCTACCTCATCATTTAAAATGACATGGGTGTCGGTTTTGTAGATCTTTGGTTTTTTTGTCAGGTTTAATTTCAGTTAACAAAATGTAAAACATGACATTCCCTGCAGATATTGTTGTATACCAGTATGGTTTCTTCTCTTTCTTTAAATGTTTTTGGCCATCAAGTAGCAGTCGTCAGTAGGAGTTTATAATACCAAGAATGTGCTGCGTATCTTGTCTCAATAAGTTTTAAGTAACATTTAAAAATATTAAAGCATGTTATTTGACCTAATTTTTTAGCATTTGAGTTGTTCCATTAAATGGAGCATCTTGTAAATTTCAAGTATTTTATACTTGCAATTGTTAAGAGTTAACAGGTAGTTGGATTTGTCGCAGACAATGAGTTAAGGAATCCTTTCACGTTTTTCCCAACTTTAAAATTAAGGATTCTCAGGTCCCTGTGTAGAGCAGTGAAAATAAGATGTGCGTATGTGTGTGTATGCCTGGAGAATTGGTGTTTCACTTCAGTGAGAGGATTGGCTGTGAGCTTCAGACCAGGAAATGTGTCATCTTGCCAGGCACCTGGCTGAGTGTGCTGGAGTGAGGATCTTGAACAGAAACTTCCTTTTCTGTTATTATTCACTACGAAGCTAAAATGGCCAAATATATACCGTGAAAATTGGTTTCATTTAACAAAAGATCAGATCCCTCCTTCAGCTGTACACATTTTTAAATAAAATCATATTGAACTAAACATCTCTACCGAGTTATCATGTTGAGTATTGC